ACCGCTGGTACATGTGAATGTGACCCTATATGGAAATAGGGTCTTTGTAGGTGATCAAGTTAAGAGGAGGCTGTTAGGATAGGCCCTACTGCAATAATGCTTTGTATCCTTATAAAAAGGGGAGATTTGGACACACACACACACACACACACACACACACACACACACACACACACACACACGGAGAAGCTGTGTGAAGATAAAGGCAGAGCTCAGGTGAGGCCACTGTAAGCCAAGGACCCCAAAGATAGCAGCAGCCCACAGGAGTGAGGGGAGCGGGGTGAGACAGTGCCCCTCGCAGCCTCAGAAGGAACCCATGCTGTCCACTGTCCACACCTCGATCTCAGACTTCTGGCTTCCAAAACCATGAGACACGGAATTTCTGTTGTGTGACCAGCCAGTTTGTGGTACTGTTTGTCATGGCAGCCCAAGGAAAAGAATACATTACAGCATACAAACCATGACTCACATTATCTTTACTTAGAACCCAAACAAACCTCTCTCCCTAAGCTTTCAATCACAGAGGCACATGATCTTGTTCAGCAGCCTAGAAAACCAAGGCCCAGCGGAGCCACCCGTAGGCACCCACTCCCCATAGCCTGGCACACACACACGGCAGAGCCACCCACAGGCACCCACTCCTCATAGTCCAGCACACACACGGCAGAGCCACCCGCAGGCACCCACTCCCCATAGCCCGGCACACACGTGGACCATGCCACCCTCCACGTGCGCCTGGGGAGCAAAGCAGCACAGCCTGAACTGCCCCTCAGCTCTTCCTCCTGAGTCTAAAACACGCACATGCGCCCCAGGCCAATTCCAAGTTTTGTAAACTGAGCAACAGCTCTTGGGAAACAAAAACACAGCTACTGTTTATTCTCCTGGAGCTGGCTGTACACCCCAACAAGGAAGGGAGGGCTTGCTGAGCCTCCTGTCTGGACAACATGCACCAAGGAGGAGTATAAAAGCCCCACAAACCCGAGCACCTCACTCACTCGCTCACCCACTCCCTCCCATCTCCCCCAGCTCAACCCCCAGCACAGCAGCATCCACCATGTCCGTCTGCTCCAGCGACCTGAGCTACAGCAGCCGCGTCTGCCTTCCTGGTTCCTGTGACTCTTGCTCCGACTCCTGGCAGGTGGACGACTGCCCAGAGAGCTGCTGCGAGCCCCCCTGCTGCGCCCCCAGCTGCTGCGCCCCGGCCCCCTGCCTGAGCCTGGTCTGCACCCCAGTGAGCCGTGTGTCCAGCCCCTGCTGCCCAGTGACCTGTGAGCCCAGCCCCTGCCAATCAGGCTGCACCAGCTCCTGCACGCCCTCGTGCTGCCAGCAGTCTAGCTGCCAGCTGGCTTGCTGTGCCTCCTCCCCCTGCCAGCAGGCCTGCTGCGTGCCCGTCTGCTGCAAGACTGTCTGCTGCAAGCCTGTGTGCTGTGTGCCCGTCTGCTGTGGGGATTCTTCATGCTGCCAGCAGTCTAGCTGCCAGTCAGCTTGCTGCACCTCCTCCCCCTGCCAGCAGGCCTGCTGTGTGCCCATCTGCTGCAAGCCTGTCTGCTCTGGGATTTCCTCTTCGTGCTGCCAGCAGTCTAGCTGTGTGAGCTGTGTGTCCAGCCCCTGCTGCCAGGCGGTCTGTGAGCCCAGCCCCTGCCAATCAGGCTGCATCAGCTCCTGCACGCCCTCGTGCTGCCAGCAGTCTAGCTGCCAGCCGGCTTGCTGCACCTCCTCCTCCTGCCAGCAGGCCTGCTGCGTGCCCGTCTGCTGCAAGACTGTCTGCTGCAAGCCTGTGTGCTCTGAGGATTCCTCTTCATGCTGCCAGCAGTCTAGCTGCCAGCCGGCTTGCTGCACCTCCTCTCCCTGCCAGCAGGCTTGCTGTGTGCCTGTCTGCTGCAAGCCTGTGTGCTGCAAGCCTGTCTGCTCTGTGCCCATCTGCTCTGGGGCTTCCTCTCTGTGCTGCCAGCAGTCTAGCTGCCAGCCAGCTTGCTGCACCTCCTCCCAAAGCCAGCAGGGCTGCTGCGTGCCCGTCTGCTGCAAGCCTGTGAGCTGTGTGCCTGTTTGCTCTGGGGCTTCCTCTTCATGCTGCCAGCAATCTAGCTGCCAGCCAGCTTGCTGCACCACCTCCTGCTGCAGACCCTCCTCCTCCGTGTCCCTCCTCTGCCGCCCCGTGTGCAGGCCCGCCTGCTGCGTGCCCGTCCCTTCCTGCTGTGCTCCCACCTCCTCCTGCCAACCCAGCTGCTGCCGCCCAGCCTCCTGCGTGTCCCTCCTCTGACGCCCCGTGTGCTCCCGCCCAGCCTGCTGAGGCCTCCGCTCAGGTCAGAAGCCCAGCTGCTGATGGACACGCCCCCCAGTGCCAGCCAGGCTCAGGTCCCACCTGAAAGCTGATAGTCGCGTCCTGAATTGCTCCTGCACTTTGACCATTTCCTGGTGTCTGCTGTTGAGCTGGACAATGGAAGAACTGAAAGTCTATACTCAATGCTGCAGCCCTCTTGCGGGGGGAGGGGGGCGCTTCTAGAAAGTTCCCATGGCAGTGGCCTCCCCTCCATATCTCCCACCTCTCATGAGGGTCAGTTCAGCCTTGACCCGTGAGGTCTCTGTCCTCCTGGCTCAGAGCCGCAGAGCCTTCTTTGGACGCCCTCAAGCTGACCAATAAAGGCCCTGAGACTGCAATGGCGCTGACACCCAGGTGTGTTGATTAATGCCTTGGCTGG